AAACAGAAAACGCAGCAAGTACGCAGCGCGCCTCGGTCTCCAGTTACCGTCGGCGTCGCCATCGCCTGCTCCCTCTCGCCTCCGTGTTCTCCCATCTCCTCGTCCTCCGCTGCTTGCCTCTGGGGAAGCACCGTTTTGTGTTGTTCCTGCCGCAGGAGGTCAGGGGAGGGCACACCAGCGGCAGCAGCGTCCAGAGCCGAGGGGCTCAGGTCTGTGCCTCCCTCGAGGAGCCGGTCCTGGTCCCCGGAAGGCAGGCTGGACGGGAAGCTGCGGGAGGGCAGGGTCACAGCTGTGCAGCCAGGGCCTGGCCAGGCCCCAGGAAATGCCCCGCCGGTAGGGGCCCTGGGGTTGAGAGACTTGAGAGTCTCCCTGGGCACTGGAGGGCTAGAGGTTCCTCACCACCAGGTACTCAAGGGGACCCCCTCCTCACTGGGCGCTGGGACGCCTGCTCACTGGGCGCTGGGACCCCTCCTCACTGGGCGCTGGGACCCCCTCCTCACTGAGCGCTGGGACCCCCTCGTCACTGGGCGCTGGGGACCCCTCCTCACTGGGCGCTGGGGAGCCCTCCTCACTGGGCGCTGGGGACCCCTCCTCACTGGGCGCTGGGGAACCCTCCTCACTAGGCGCTGGGGAGCCCTCCTCACTGGGCGCTGGGGACCCCTCCTCACTGGGTGCTGGGACCCCTTCCCACTGGGCACTGGACCCCTTCTCACTGGGTGCTGGGGGCTTCTCGCTGGGCGCTGAGGGACCCTCCTCACTGGGTACTGGGACCCCTCCTCACTGGGCGCTGAGGGACCCTCCTCAGGGGGTGCTGGGACCCCTCCTCACTGGGCGCTGAGGGACCCTCCTCACTGGGTGCTGGGACCTCCACCTCACTGGGCACTGGGATCCCTTCTTACTGGGTGTTGGGGGCCTTCCTCACTGGGCGTTGAGGGCCCCTCACCACTGTGTCCTGGGGCCCCTCACCGGCCTAACCGTTTCCTTCTCTTGCCCTCAGCCATCCTCAATGCGGCCAGGATACCTGGTGAGTGGAGCTGGCAGCTCTGACGGGAGGGAGAAGGGAGGAGGCCCACGCGCAGGCAGTGTCTATGTGTCCGTCCCCTGGGCACAGGTCAGAAAGGGGCTGGGGTGAGAGGGGGAAAGTGGAGATAACAAAACTTGACCGTACCCTCCAGTTCCCCCAGCCTGTGGGAAGCCCCAGCAGCTGAACCGGGTTGTGGGCGGCGAGGACAGCACTGACAGCGAGTGGCCCTGGATCGTGAGCATCCAGAAGAATGGGACCCACCACTGCGCAGGTTCTCTGCTCACCAGCCGCTGGGTGATCACTGCTGCCCACTGTTTCAAGGAGTATGTACAGCCGGCCTGGGGCACTTGATCTTCTAAGGCCCTGGGCTTTGTGCCCCAGGCCCTGGGCTCCCTTTACAGGCTCTGCTTCCGGGCCTCTGTTCAATCTTGGTGCCCCTCGATTCTACCTAGAAGCCTCTCCTGCCTTCAGGGGCCTTCACACCCATGCTGTTCCCCCAGGTACCTCCTCCCAGACCAGGCCTGGCTGATCCTCCCCTTCCCTTTCCTTCCAGCAACCTGAACAAACCATACCTGTTCTCTGTGCTGCTGGGGGCCTGGCAGCTGGGGAACCCTGGCTCTCGGTCCCAGAAGGTGGGTGTTGCCTGGGTGGAGCCCCACCCTGTGTATTCCTGGAAGGAAGGTGCCTGTGCAGACATTGCCCTGGTGCGTCTCGAGCGCTCCATACAGTTCTCAGAGCGGGTCCTGCCCATCTGCCTACCTGATGCCTCTATCCACCTCCCTCCAAACACCCACTGCTGGATCTCAGGCTGGGGGAGCATCCAAGATGGAGGTGCGGCTTCTTCCTCTCCAAGGTGGTTGGGGCCCAAACCTGATTCTGTCCTCTTTCCTCCCAGTTCCCTTGCCCCACCCTCAGACCCTGCAGAAGCTGAAGGTTCCTATCATCGACTCGGAAGTCTGCAGCCATCTGTACTGGCGGGGAGCAGGACAGGGACCCATCACTGAGGACATGCTGTGTGCCGGCTACTTGGAGGGGGAGCGGGATGCTTGTCTGGTGAGCTCCCTCGAGCCCCCCACCCCTGGCCACGGGGGTTCCTAACCTCGCCTCCTCTCTGCAGGGCGACTCCGGGGGCCCCCTCATGTGCCAGGTGGACGGCGCCTGGCTGCTGGCCGGCATCATCAGCTGGGGCGAGGGCTGTGCCGAGCGCAACAGGCCCGGGGTCTACATCAGCCTCTCTGCGCACCGCTCCTGGGTGGAGAAGATCGTGCAAGGGGTGCAGCTCCGCGGGCGCGCTCAGGGGGGTGGGGCCCTCAGGGCACCGAGCCAGGGCTCTGGGGCCGCCGCGCGCTCCTAGGGCGCAGCGGGACGCGGGGCTCGGATCTGAAAGGCGGCCAGATCCACATCTGGATCTGGATCTGCGGCGGCCTCGGGCGGTTTCCCCCGCCGTAAATAGGCTCATCTACCTCTACCTCTGGGGGCCCGGACGGCTGCTGCGGAAAGGAAACCCCCTCCCCGACCCGCCCGACGGCCTCAGGCCCCGCCTCCAAGGCATCAGGCCCCGCCCAACGGCCTCATGTCCCCGCCCCCACGACTTCCGGCCCCGCCCCGGGCCCCAGCGCTTTTGTGTATATAAATGTTAATGATTTTTATAGGTATTTGTAACCCTGCCCACATATCTTATTTATTCCTCCAATTTCAATAAATTATTTATTCTCCAGTGTCTGTTTTTTCCCATGCCTGGGGACACTG